CCATGTAAATTAAGACGACTTTATTTTGCTTGGCACCTTAACCAAGAGTTTGTTTGCCATTTTGAAAATCGGGTTACCAACATCAGAGTCACCGATAAAGCACCAATATCAGCTGGCATTGCAGCTATTGCAACCACAGCAATTCTCATAGGGTGTGGGATTGGACTACTTCATTGTACTTTATTGTCTTCTGGTTTAGTTGTGCTTAAGCCTTCACGTAATGAAATACATGTTATTATAAATTTTATTCTTTACAGTGAGCATGTTTCAGGTAGTTGTGGTTGTCACATGTGATGTAGGATATATTGTCCACAAGTTTCTTTTTTTCTTTTTTCTTTTTTTTTTTGACACAGTCTCACTCTGTCACCCAGGCTGGAGTGCAGTGGCACGGTCTCAGCTCACTACAACCTCCGCCTTCTGGGTTCGAGCAATTCTTGTGCCTCAGCCTCCCGAGTAGGTGGGATTACAGGGATGTGCCACCACATCCAGCTAAGTTTTGTATTTTTAGTAGAGATGGTTTCACCATGTTGCCAGGCTGGTCTTGAACTCCTCACCTCAAGTGATACACCCAGTTCGGCCTCCCAAAGTGGTGTGATTACAGGCATGAGCCACCATACTGAGCCCACAAGTTTCATTTTGAAGTAGTCCAGGGGCCTTGGTTCTGAAAGGGGTGAGGACTGTGGATCAAATAGTGATAGTTTTAAATGGGAGGGAATAAAGTCTGCAAAATTTCCCCATATTATTTTGAAGAGCTCCTCTCCTCCCCACCCCTCCTATCCTACTTTCTACAGCCTGGTCTAGGGGCAGGAAATCTGGAAGAAGATTCTCGGGGGAGGGCCCCAGAACTCAGCTCCCCAGTTAATGGCTGATGGAATTTGCACAACAGCTGGGCAAAGGTGAAAGGGTGGTGCCCTGCCCCAAATTCCTTATACCTTTGCTCCGCTTCATTGACACCCCCACCCTCTCCCCACCTTCTCCCCACCCCAGGCTTCACCCAAACTCTGACCTCTTACTCTCTCTACTTAACTCTGGTCCCGGGCAGCCAAGACAAAGCGAAAGGCAAGGCAGCATGAGCCGATCACCCCTCAATCCCAGCCAACTCCGATCAGTGGGCTCCCAGGATGCCCTGGCCCCCTTGCCTCCACCTGCTCCCCAGAATCCCTCCACCCACTCTTGGGACCCTTTGTGTGGATCTCTGCCTTGGGGCCTCAGCTGTCTTCTGGCTCTGCAGGTAGGAGGCAGAGGTGCAGGAGTTGGTGCTGCGAAGACTGCCCTCCCCATTCCTCCACCTGCAGCATGTCTTGGTCATGGCTTCTCTGCTCTGTGTCTCCCACCTGCTCCTGCTTTGCAGTCTCTCCCCAGGAGGACTCTCTTACTCCCCTTCTCAGCTCCTGGCCTCCAGCTTCTTTTCATGTGGTATGTCTACCATCCTGCAAACTTGGATGGGCAGCAGGTGAGAGGAACCTCCCTGGAGAGAGGGGCAGATCCCAGACCTGCTGGGGCTGCTGTTCCTACAGGCTGCCTCTTGTCCAGGCTCCATCCTTAGAGTTCCTTATCCCTGCTCTGGTGCTGACCAGCCAGAAGCTACCCCGGGCCATCCAGACACCTGGAAACTGTGAGCACAGAGCAAGGGCAAGGGGTAAGGGTGGGGCTGGGTTCTCATCTGAGCATCTTCTCTTCTCCATGCCCCAAACTTTTCCTAGCCTCCCTCATGCTGCACCTTTGTAGGGGACCTAGCTGCCATGGCCTGGGGCACTGGAACACTTCTCTCCAGGAGGTGGGTATCTGGAGGTGAGAAGGGATAAGGGTTTTTCTCTCCATCCTCTCCTCTCTTCTACCAGGTGTCCGGGGCAGTGGTAGTATCTGGGCTGCTGCAGGGCATGATGGGGCTGCTGGGGAGTCCCGGCCACGTGTTCCCCCACTGTGGGCCCCTGGTGCTGGCTCCCAGCCTGGTTGTGGCAGGGCTCTCTGCCCACAGGGAGGTAGCCCAGTTCTGCTTCACACACTGGGGGTTGGCCTTGCTGTACGTGAGTCCTGAGAGGCGTGGGATGGTGCGCCTCTTGCTCCTAAAGCCTTCTGTCTCCTAGGGTTATCCTGCTCATGGTGGTCTGTTCTCAGCACCTGGGCTCCTGCCAGTTTCATGTGTGCCCCTGGAGGCGAGCTTCAACGTCATCAACTCACACTCCTCTCCCTGTCTTCCGGCTCCTTTCGGTATGTGTGGGTCTGGGCAGGGCAGTAGAGGTGGAGGAGTTCTTTTCTCAGTCTCGCCCCTCAGGTGCTGATCCCAGTGGCCTGTGTGTGGATTGTTTCTGCCTTTGTGGGATTCAGTGTTATCCCCCAGGAACTGTCTGCCCCCACCAAGGCACCATGGATTTGGCTGCCTCACCCAGGTAGGTTTTCTCCTAGTCCTCCATTCTCTTGTTGGCCCCAAAGTGGCTTCTTCTCCCTCCCCAGGTGAGTGGAATTGGCCTTTGCTGACGCCCAGAGCTCTGGCTGCAGGCATCTCCATGGCCTTGGCAGCCTCCACCAGTTCCCTGGGCTGCTATGCCCTGTGTGGCCGGCTGCTGCATTTGCCTCCCCCACCTCCACATGCCTGCAGTCGAGGGCTGAGCCTGGAGGGGCTGGGCAGTGTGCTGGCCGGGCTGCTGGGAAGCCCCATGGGCACTGCATCCAGCTTCCCCAACGTGGGCAAAGTGGGTCTTATCCAGGTACGTGGACCTGGGATGGGAGTGGGGTAGGAGCTGTGTTTTCCAGTGTCTTTTCTTCATGCAGGCTGGATCTCAGCAAGTGGCTCACTTAGTGGGGCTACTCTGCGTGGGGCTTGGACTCTCCCCCAGGTTGGCTCAGCTCCTCACCACCATCCCACTGCCTGTTGTTGGTGAGTGGATGTATCAACAGGGCTGGTATTGACTGACCCCCTTGATTTCTTCTGTATGAGACAGGTGGGGTGCTGGGGGTGACCCAGGCTGTGGTTTTGTCTGCTGGATTCTCCAGCTTCTACCTGGCTGACATAGACTCTGGGCGAAATATCTTCATTGTGGGCTTCTCCATCTTCATGGCCTTGCTGCTGCCAAGATGGTTTCGGGAAGCCCCAGTCCTGTTCAGCACAGGTAGGTGGAAGGGAAGAGGCGTTGCTCAGTAGTTCCCTTCCTGCCTGGCCCCAACTCTTCATAGGCTGGAGCCCCTTGGATGTATTACTGCACTCACTGCTGACACAGCCCATCTTCCTGGCTGGACTCTCAGGCTTCCTACTAGAGAACACGATTCCTGGTAAGTTGAGGCTAGGCCCTAGCAGACTGGGGGGGCAATAGCCTGACAAACCTCTCTTTTGCAGGCACACAGCTTGAGCGAGGCCTAGGTCAAGGGCTACCATCTCCTTTCACTGCCCAAGAGGCTCGAATGCCTCAGAAGCCCAGGGAGAAGGCTGCTCAAGTGTACAGACTTCCTTTCCCCATCCAAAACCTCTGTCCCTGCATCCCCCAGCCTCTCCACTGCCTCTGCCCACTGCCTGAAGACCCTGGGGATGAGGAAGGAGGCTCCTCTGAGCCAGAAGAGATGGCAGACTTGCTGCCTGGCTCAGGGGAGCCATGCCCTGAATCTAGCAGAGAAGGGTTTAGGTCCCAGAAATGACCAGAACGCCTACTTCTGCCCTGGTTAATTTAGCCCTAACTCTCATCTGCTGGAGAGTCAGCTCCCAAACTGTTCTTTCTTGTAGGCAGAGGATATGTGTGTGTGTATTACATGGGACTGTCTAGAGGTTCCATTTCCCAATAGGGTGGGTTGCCTTTCCTTGTCTTAATTAGGCCTAACTGTTCCAGAGCAGAGGCCATGATTTAGTGGACCATGAATGATTGAGATTTTGCCTGTGTACTATCAATGCCACTTGAACCCCAGCATTCACTTTAATACTTACTGAGCATCTCCCATGTGCAAGGTCCTGGAACTACAGGGATAAGACAGGGTCCATGCCGTCTCAAGGCATTTACGGTTTAAAAAGACCTTTGTAATTACTAACGAAAATGCAAAGCAGAAAGCAGTCTGTAATAAAGATTAAAATAATGCCGTGGGAGCAAAGAGGAAGGGATAATGAATTCTGATTGGGGACA